TGAAACCTGGTCCCCGCAACCCCCTTCACGGGAGCAGTGGGAGAGCGCGCCACAGAACGACTTTTACGCAGGCGCAGAAGCCTGTTTCCCCTCACCCGCGGCTTCCACCCTGCGCAGGCGCAAAAAGCCGCGCTGGCAACCTCCGCAGCGGTCGCGCGCACCCTTCATCCCTCTTGCTGCTTTTGTCTGGCACAACCTTCTCAGGCCCTCCGCGAGGCCGGCCCTTTTTTTCTTTCACTTTCCCCACCCGGAGAGCCAGGTGCCGAGAACTAGGACCTCGTCCCCTTCTCTATCCCTTCCCCTGATCCATCTCGTCTCTGTTCTCCTTCCCTTTTCCGTTCCCGAAGCCGGAAGGAGCCGAGGTACCCACGGAAAAAGTCGAAGCTGTCCCCGGAGAGTGAGGCCTTCACGAAGCGGTGGCGGAAGGAGCCGAAGTTCTCTGATCGGAGGCGTGAGCAAGTGGCATCTCCGGAAAGAGCCGAAACACGGACTCGAGCTTAATCCCAGGAGGGGCCCGAGGGCGAGATCCGGAAATCTCCGGAAAGAGCCGAAGGCCGGGACGGTTAGGATTGTCGGAAGTGGCCGATTGCTTGGACAGGGCCGGCGGAGAAGATCGGAGCAAGTCCGTGGAAGAAGCCAAAGACTGGGACGGATTGAATTGTTGGAAGAACCCGAACTCGCAGAGGGGACTGGGCGCAGTGGCACACGAGGACACACGGAAACCTCCGAACGTTGAGGAGATAATCTCGGAAAAGTTACGGAAACCTGGGAAGTCGGCGAAACCCTACGTTCGGGTGTTTTCGGAAGCAGCCGAAGCGGCCGCCTGCTTCGCCTTCGTCCAGTATCCGGAGATAGCCGAGGCGCTTCGGAGCCAGGCTCGGGGGGAGGGGCAAGCTCGCGGGCGGGCGGGCGGGTGAGGGGGCGGAGCCCGGGCGGGGCGGGGAGGGCTGCCGGAGGCTTGATTAGGTAGGAGGTGGCGAAGCGCCGGCGGCGGCCGGAAGTAGCCGAAGCCAGCGGCGGAAGTAGCCGAAGCGGCTGGAGCGGGCGGCAAGGCGAGGCGAAAGCTGCACAGGGCCCTACGCGGCCGCCTCAGCATGTCGGACTTCGACGAGTTCGAGCGGCAGCTCAACGAGAATAAACAAGGTGAGGGCACCGGGGTCGCGGGGCGGAGGTGTGGAAAACATCATTGGGTCTCTTGATTCCCCAGCCTCTAGCCCTGCCCCTCTCAGGGACGACCCTGGGGTCAGGCCCCTCAGCCCTCGAGGGGGACCAGGAGCCAGCCTCCTCTGTCTTCTCTGGCTCCCCAGCTCCTCCTGAGCATCCTCAGGTATCTTACACCCCGGGGGCATTTCCAGGCCCTATCCCGTGCCCCTCCTCTCACCCTTGCCCAGAGCGGGACAAGGAGAACCGGCATCGGAAGCGCAGCCACAGCCGCTCTCGGAGCCGGGACCGCAAACGCCGGAGCCGGAGCCGCGACCGGCGCAACCGGGACCAGCGGAGCGCCTCCCGGGACAGGCGACGACGCAGGTACTAGGGCTCAGGGATCCCCTGGGCCAGCCCCCTCCCCATACCTTTCCCTCCCACCCCCCAGCAAACCTTTGACCAGAGGCGCTAAAGAGGAGCACGGTGGACTGATGTGAGCTTCTCTTCCTGCCCCTTCCTCCCTGACCTGCCCCGCTCTCCCCTCCCACCTCCCCCAGTCGTTCCCCCCGCCACGAGAAGAAGAAGAAGGTCCGTAAATACTGGGACGTGCCACCCCCAGGCTTTGAGCACATCACCCCAATGCAGTACAAGGCCATGCAAGGTAGGCCCCTGGCCAGGCTGCTCCCAGAGCGGGGGGTTTTATCCGGCTTTTATTCCCTTTGAAGCTGCGGGTCAGATTCCAGCCACTGCTCTTCTCCCCACCATGACCCCTGACGGTCTGGCTGTGACCCCAACGCCGGTGCCCGTGGTCGGGAGCCAGATGACCAGACAAGCCCGGCGCCTCTACGTGGGCAACATCCCCTTTGGCATCACTGAGGTACTGCCCTCCCCTGCCCCCTACCCTCTCCCGCCCCCCCCCTTGTCTCCTATTCCCTCTGCAGGAGGCCATGATGGATTTCTTCAACGCCCAGATGCGCCTGGGGGGGCTGACCCAGGCCCCTGGCAACCCAGTGTTGGCTGTGCAGATTAACCAGGACAAGAATTTTGCCTTTTTGGAGGTGAGCTGGGGGAGTGAGTGAGGTCCAGGAAACATCCCTCACCACTCCTTTCTCTTTCATTCAGTTCCGCTCAGTGGACGAGACTACCCAGGCTATGGCCTTTGATGGCATCATCTTCCAGGGCCAGTCACTAAAGATCCGCAGGCCTCACGACTACCAGCCGCTTCCTGGCATGTCAGAGAACCCCTCCGTCTATGTGCCTGGTGAGTGGGGGATCCATTAAGGGCCCCTTTCTGGAATTGAAGTCCTCCTCTTCTCTACCCATAGGGGTTGTGTCCACTGTGGTCCCCGACTCTGCCCACAAGCTGTTCATCGGGGGCTTACCCAACTACCTGAACGATGACCAGGTAACTTCCCTGCCTCCCTCCAGACCCGTCCCTCCCAGCCCTGATGGACTCTCGGCTACTGCAGGTCAAAGAGCTGCTGACATCCTTTGGGCCCCTCAAGGCCTTCAACCTGGTCAAGGACAGTGCCACGGGGCTCTCCAAGGGCTACGCCTTCTGTGAGTACGTGGACATCAACGTCACGGATCAGGTGAGTCCCCGGTCGCTGGCCGCTGCCGCGTCGCACCCCCCGACCCCTCATCCTCCAAACACAGGCCATTGCGGGGCTGAACGGCATGCAGCTGGGGGATAAGAAGCTGCTGGTCCAGAGGGCGAGTGTGGGAGCCAAGAATGCCACGCTGGTGAGCCCCCCGGCACGTCATCTTCCATTGGCTTGAGGGACCCTCTGTGACGCCGCTGCCTCCCCTGGCCCCACAGAGCACCATCAATCAGACGCCTGTGACCCTGCAAGTGCCGGGCTTGATGAGCTCCCAGGTGCAGATGGGCGGCCACCCGACTGAGGTCCTGTGCCTCATGAACATGGTGCTGCCTGAGGAGCTGCTGGACGACGAGGAGTATGAGGAGATCGTGGAGGACGTGCGGGACGAGTGCAGCAAGTACGGGCTTGTCAAGTCCATCGAGATCCCCCGGCCTGTGGACGGCGTCGAGGTGCCCGGCTGCGGAAAGGTCAGGAGGCCTCGGGCTCAGTGCTCTCTCACTGTTCACAAACCTGCCTCTCCTTTCCCCACAGATCTTTGTGGAGTTCACCTCTGTGTTTGACTGCCAGAAAGCCATGCAGGGCCTGACGGGCCGCAAGTTCGCCAACAGAGTGGTTGTCACAAAATACTGTGACCCCGACTCTTATCACCGCCGGGACTTCTGGTAGAGGCGGCTGGGGGAGGGTGGGGGCAGGGCTGGCTGGGGGCTTCTCCCCACTCCCGCCCCCCCCTTATCCCCCTCTGAAGACGATGGGCAGAGGAGTGACAGCCGCAGACACACGACAGCCGGCAGCAACTGGAATGGCAGCAATTAAGGGTGGGGGGCGGGGGTTGGGGGGTTGGGGGGTTAGGGCAGGGAGGGGACTGGGGAAGTGCGCACACAGCCCACACAGACAACACGCACCCACACAGACACAGAGGGAAGGGGTTGGGATGGGGACAGGGTGCACAGCAGGGCGGGGTAGGACCCCAGCCCCTCCCAAAACAGCCTCTCCTTCTCCCATAGACCCCTTTCTTCTCCCCTTCCCCACGGTAGGAACATAGCGTGTTTATATTTTATGGCCAAACTATTTTGAATTTTGTTGTCCGGCCCTCAGTGCCCTGCCCTCTCCCTTACCAGGACCACAGCTCTGTTCCTTCGGCCTCTGGTCCTCTCTGGTCCCCTCCTGGGTTTCTTACGTAGTTGATTTTTCCTCTTTAGTCTCCCCCGACCTGCGCCCAGCCCCGTGGCCCCTGCCCCTCTCCTACTCTCTGTGGCAGTTTCATATTTGCTAAGACGAATTTGCTCATTAAACATTTTGTTGTATTTTACTTTATGGAGCGGCTGTGTGTCCAGTATGTCCGACCC